GCCCCAGAACCTGGAAGGGCAGAGGGGCCATGATCAGGTTTCAGATCAGTGGCCAGAGGCTTTTCTGGAAGCTGTACATTTTCACAAGCACATTTTCAAAAGCCCTTGGAGAGGATGTTGATTGAGGGGAGTTTTGGGGACTGGTGGAGATTATGGGGGTGAAAAGTCCAGAGCTATCTCTTAACACCCCTACTCTCTGAGGGCCAGGCCTTGAAAGTATTGGAAATGGGAGGTGCCTTAGGTACACTGTCATTTTACAGAGGAAGACAACGAGGCCCAGAGAGGTTAAGTGGGTTGATTAAGGTCTCACAGCTAGTTAAGAGCAGCTCTGAGACGGCAACCGAAGTATTCTGGTTCCCTATCCAGTTCCCCACTCACTACACACCTGTTCCTTCTGGGGCGGGAGACCTGAGGAAGGAAAGGAGTGAGAGGAGAATGTAGTGAGAGTTGGAGAGCGTTGGGTCCACAGCCCCCAAGGGCAGGGCCACAACAAAAATGTTGTCCTGGTTGAAAAGGAGTGAGAATCAGGACAGGGAGAATTTTGGTTTGGAATTCAGTCAAACAATTGCTATTAAAATCACTAATAGAATTATCTTCCGAAGGCTAGCTGTCCTTTCCAGACGAAAAGAAATATTCCAAGTCTAAGACTTTTGCTTTCTTCCTTCCAGGGAGAATACATTCCCCCAAGGGAGCTCTGTTTCAGATTTTCTCCCTAGTAACAGACTCCCCTGCTTAGCTCTGGCCATCCCGGGTAGTGAGTGGTGCGGGGCGGGGGTGGAAGGGGGCTGGAAGCCTGGCTAGGGGGGTCTGCGGCGGCGCGGGCGGGGGCGCTGCGGGGAGGAGGGGGGCGCTGCGGGGCGGTAGTGGGGGTGCTGCGGGGCGAGGCCGCTGCGGGGCGGTGGGGGGCGCTGCGGGCGGGGGCACTGCAGCACCGCGGCCCTCGGGCGGCCGGCGCGGCCTGCTGGAGGGGGCGCTGTGGGCACCGCGCAGCGGCCTTTTGTCAGCGCGCAGGGCCAGGAGAGCTCTCATTTCCTCCCAGCCTCGTGCGGGAAATGGCTTTAATTCTGACGGCAGGGCTGTGAGGGACTAGCGGGAACCCGAGCCTTTTGTCAAGGAACTGCGGCGTCGGTGGCCAGTCATCCCCGCCGCCGCGGAGCCGCTGCACTGCTGGGGGATCTCCCAGCAGCTCTGACGAGCGCGGGCTGCAGCATGGGCAGAAAACGCTGCCCTGCAGATTAGCTGGGTGGATTTTTTAAGCGCACCCCACCCCCCAAACCCATAAAATAACAAAACCAACCCGCAGTGGCCGACCGGAGATAGCTAAGATGCCGCGCAGGAGGTAAGGGTCTGGGGAGCGGGCCTGGTGGGCTGGCCCTGACACTTGTCGTGTTTGTGTTTTGCAGTTTCCACCTGGATGTTTGAGGTTGTGTAGATGTGGCCGGCACCCTTGAGAGTGGAGCTAGGGGGTGCAGACTGAGCAGTGAACAGAAGGAGCCTTGGACAGGGCTGGGCCAGCCTCCCGGTAAGTAAGCAGTAGTTTCTGGTGGTGACGGGCCTGACCGCATACCCTCTCCCCTTCTCTGTAGAGTTCCAGGAGCGAATTGCAAACCCACCGGGAAAATGAGCGAAGAGACGGTCCCCGAGGCTGCCTCGCCGCCGCCCCCGCAGGGGCAGCCTTACTTTGACCGCTTCTCAGAGGACGACCCCGAGTACATGCGCCTTCGCAACCGGGCGGCGGACCTGCGGCAGGACTTCAACCTGATGGAGCAGAAGAAGCGCGTCACCATGATCCTGCAGAGTCCCGTGAGTGGGGCTGACCCGGGCGGGAGAGGGCGTGGGGGGACAAGCACCTCGGGGCCTGCTTCAGTCTTTCAGGGAGGAGCTGGAAGGCCTCATCCAGGAGCAGATGAAGAAGGGGAACAACTCCTCCAACATCTGGGCCCTGCGACAGATCGCGGACTTCATGGCCAGCACCTCCCACGCAGTCTTCCCGACATCTTCCATGAGTATGTGGTGTCTGGGGAGCTGCCAGGAGCAGCTGGCCCTGAGAGAACTGCACTGTCCCTGCAGATGTCTCCATGATGACGCCTATCAATGACCTCCACACAGCTGACTCCCTGAACCTGGCCAAAGGGGAGCGGCTCATGCGGTGCAAGATCAGCAGTGTCTACCGACTCCTGGACCTCTATGGCTGGGCCCAGCTGAGTGACACCTATGTCACGGTGAGCAGAACGCCCTGGAATTGGGTGGGGCACTTGCCCCTGAGAACTTGTGTCTTTCCTCCAGTTGAGAGTCAGCAAGGAGCAGGACCACTTCCTGATCAGCCCTAAGGGAGTTTCTTGCAGTGAAGTCACAGCGTCCAGCCTGGTGAGTACAGTCCAGCATCACTGCCCACTCCTTTGCCATAAGTCTCTCTTCTTCCCTGGCGCAGATCAAGGTGAACATTCTGGGAGAGGTGGTGGAGAAGGGCAGCAGCTGCTTCCCAGTGGACACCACAGGCTTCTGTCTGCACTCGGCCATCTATGCAGCGAGGCCCGACGTGCGCTGCATCATCCACCTGCACACACCGGCCACAGCAGCGGTGAGTGGACTCCTTCTCAGCCACCCAAGGAAGCAGGTGCTAACCATGCCATTGTCTCTCTAAGGTGTCGGCCATGAAGTGGGGCCTCCTGCCTGTCTCCCACAATGCCCTGCTGGTGGGGGACATGGCCTATTATGACTTCAATGGGGAAATGGAGCAGGAAGCCGATCGGATCAACCTGCAGAAGTGCCTTGGACCCACCTGCAAGGTTAGCTTAGCTCTTCTGGGACAATAATCTAGAAGGTTTTAATTGACTATTTATTTCTCTACAGATCCTGGTGCTAAGAAACCATGGAGTGGTTGCTCTGGGTGACACGGTAGAGGAGGCATTTTACAAGATCTTCCACCTGCAGGCTGCATGTGAGATACAGGTGAGCAAATTCTCCTGGAAAGTGGGCCCAGGATGGGCTGAGGGCTCTCTGCTCTTTGCTACAGGTGTCGGCTCTGTCCAGTGCCGGGGGAGTGGAGAACCTCATCCTCCTGGAGCAGGAGAAGCACCGGCCCCATGAGGTGGGCTCCGTGCAGTGGGCCGGGAGCACCTTTGGGCCTATGCAGAAGAGTCGGCTGGGGGAGCATGAGTTTGAGGCCCTCATGAGGATGCTGGACAACCTGGTGAGTCTCCTGCCATTGCCCTTCCAGGCCAGCCCATAAGTGGTTCTATTTTTGTCCTTTATAGGGCTACAGAACAGGTTACACGTATCGCCACCCCTTTGTTCAAGAGAAAACCAAACACAAAAGTGAGGTGGAGATTCCAGCCACGGTCACAGCCTTCGTGTTTGAGGAGGACGGTGCCCCGGTGCCCGCCCTGCGACAGCATGCCCAGAAGCAGCAGAAGGAGAAGACCCGCTGGCTCAATACGCCCAACACCTACCTGCGGGTCAATGTGGCCGATGAGGTCCAGAGGAGCATGGGCAGCCCCCGACCCAAGACCACGGTAAGGGGGAGCCCAGGACAGACCCGGGCAGACACCTCAGCCCCATGACCTTGTGTTTGTGCAGTGGATGAAGGCTGACGAGGTGGAGAAATCCAGCAGTGGCATGCCGATTCGCATCGAAAACCCAAACCAATTTGTGCCTCTCTATACTGACCCCCAGGAAGTACTGGAGATGAGGAACAAGGTAAGTGGGGTCTGTTTATCCCACTCTTTCTTCAGCTCACTCTTCCTCTCCCCTTTCCACACAGATTCGAGAACAAAACCGACAAGATGTGAAGTCAGCGGGGCCTCAGTCCCAGCTCCTGGCGAGCGTCATTGCCGAGAAGAGCCGAAGCCCGGTAGAGCAGAGGCTGCCCCTGACTGGCGGGGAAGAGCGACACACCCTCTGTGGTTAACTTTCAGTCTACAGAGAGCCAGCTGATGTCCAAGGGAGACGAGGATACCAAAGACGATTCAGAGGAGACGGTGCCCAACCCCTTCAGCCAACTCACTGACCAGGAGTTGGAGGAGTACAAGAAAGAGGTGGAGAGGAAGAAACTAGAACTTGATGGTAAATGACCCTGAGGCACACCCTTGCTTCCAACGACACAAAGCTCCTGGCTGGTTCTCTTCAGAGACAGGACAGGAACGAGAGCCAGGCTCTGGTCCGGCCGTGTGCGAGTTCTTCAGCGTTGCCCTCCACATCTGGAGTAACATATTGGTAGGTGTGTTTTGATGAAGGAAACATGACTCCTCTATCCTGAGGTGTTTTTCTGTTTTTTCAGGAGAGAAAGAAACTGCCCCAGAAGAGCCTGGCTCACCTGCAAAGTCTGCACCTGCTTCTCCAGTGCAGAGCCCAGCGAAGGAGGCAGAGACAAAGAGCCCTTTAGTCTCTCCTTCCAAGTCTTTAGAGGGTGAGTCCAGCTGAGTAGGCTGGGAGGGAGGGCTTACAGGTCATATCTTTTGATCTTTTTCTAGAAGGTACTAAGAAGACAGAAACAAGCAAAGCCGCCACCACAGAGCCCGAAACAACCCAGCCGGAAGGGGTGGTGGTCAACGGGAGGGAGGAGGAGCAGACGGCAGAGGAAATCCTCAGCAAAGGCCTGAGCCAGATGACCACCAGTGCTGACACGGATGTTGATACCTCTAAGGACAAAACCGAGTCGGTCACCAGCGGCCCCATGTCCCCAGAGGGCTCACCTTCCAAGTCTCCCTCAAAGAAGAAAAAGAAATTCCGAACCCCCTCCTTCCTGAAAAAGAGCAAAAAGAAGGAGAAAGTGGAGTCCTGATTCATGACACCCTTGGGCTCCCTCCTGCCTCCTCTCTCTCCTCCCCTTCCCTTCTCCCATCTCTGTCCCTGCAAGCACAGGGCTAAGGAGGGATAGAGTAGGACCCTGGACCACATTCGGAAGGGGAACTTAGAGATCACCCGACCAACCCTTCGTTTTACAGTTGCCCAAGAGAAATCAGGTGACTTGCCCAAGGTCACACAGCTAGTTAGCGGCAGAGCCTGCACTCGAATTCAGGTCTCCTGACTTCCAGTCCAGTGCTCCTTCTACTACACAACACTGCCTAGTTGTGGGCTGCCTTTGTTTGGATGCTGTCCACCAATCTGAGCCTAGGGCAAGAAGGCCAGAAATGGGCCGTGAGCTCTCACAGGCTCAGACTAAATCAGAGGTCAAGGCTTCCCCTGAGTAAGGTCCATTTCTTCCCAGGAATCCAATCTCCTGTGGATGGAGCTATCTCTACATTTAAAAATCTCTTCTCTTTTCCACTTTGGGTCCCTGCCCTGCTGCTCAAAGTGACTAGCCAAATTGACCCCTCCAACAGAAAGTAATCTTTGTTCCCAAGGGCTGATGGCTTAGCTTGTACTACCCCAAACATTAACCCTGAGCTTTCTTCATGGAACCTCTTGAATGATGGATGGAAGAGCTATAAGAGGTGGTAGGCATAGGGGCAAGCCATGTAAGCTGAGGATTGGGGATGGTTTCATCAACATAAGAGGCCAGGAACTTGACCCCTTTGAATTGTGCATCTCAGGCACTTCAAAACTAAAACCAAATTTAGCATAGGAAAAAGTTGTTTAATGCTCAGGGCAGAAATTTGGGGAAGTTGAAATCCTCTGTTGGCTTTGGGTTGTATAAGGAGGATCAAAACAACAGAGGAAATGCTGACTTTCTAGCTTTGCATGACACCTGGAGCAATGCACTGTACCTGCCTCACTCCTGTCCAGTGGTCAGGTTTCCCCTGACCTTCCCTCACCCCCAGAAACACTTGCTTACAGACCGAAACTGGCATCTTACTCTTGGCACCTTGACTTGCACCCTCTGAGGTTCCAACTCAGTCATTCTTTGTCCAGCAGAGGAGAATCAGAAATGAGCCCTTCAGGATTAATCCTCTTGCACCAGCTCTCAGAGAAATGCTGGGTATCCCTGTCCTTGTCCCTATCTGTCCATCCTGGGGCCTGGTAATGGCCACAGTTATTGTTTTAAATGCCAACACTGTCTTCTCATGTTCTTCCGTGGGGCATTGATTAATGAGCATTTGTTGGCTCCTAAAAATTAGACAATCCATTCTCTTGAAAGCACCGTGTCTTGAAAGAATATTTTTCCTTTTGATCTGACTATCGTGAAAATATTTTTGAAAGTTCTTAATCATAGTTTTCCACTTTTGAGCACTTGCTATCTATAGACACTGTGCAGGCTTCACATACATTACATTCTTTAACCCTCACAGTAATCCTTTGAGGGGGGTAAGATCATTCCCATTTTGTGGGTGAGGAAATTGACCCCCTAAAATGATAATTGACTTGTCCCAGCTGACTTGGCTAGAAAGATCTGGATCCTGGATTTGAATCCAGGTCAGTCTGAGTCCAGAGCCCTTGCTCTTAACAGCTATGGTGAACAGACAACTTTAATCCCCAGGGGTGGTGGTTTTCATCCAGGATTTGTCTCTATGACTGTTCTCCATTGCATAATGTTAGCACGTGAAGCAAAGGTAGGGAACACCCTGTGCTCATCCTCATCACTGCACGTGAAGTTCCTGGTCAATGTGGACTGTGGTGATGCTACTGTGTGCCTCTGACAAAGGAGAGGCAAGAGCCTTCTGGTTGGGGCGGGAAATACCATCCATAGTTGGCTATTTCTTGAGAAGGAAGGAAACTGACCTAGGACCAAGGTAAACCTGACACTGTGTCTCTCTAGTGCAGATTCCTAACTGCTACCCCAGGCTCCATCTCTGTTCTACTTCCTGATTGGGTCAAATTTTAGGAGGGACAACCCACTCATGCCTCAGAAAAATCTGTCATATGGGAAATGCCTTTAAAAGCCAATCCCTTGATGCCTTCTTTTAAAAAGTAGATTTCACACTTATTCATTTATCCTTACATGGTATTTGTTAAGGATCCACTGAGCACCAGGCATTATGCTGACGTTGAAAGAGAGCCATCATTATGACTAGAATAATAAGTGGCAAACGATGTTGTGAGAATGGTGAACACGACCTCTGATGCAGCCTTTTGTGTGCGAGTTGTTCTACTTCGGGGGTGATGTTGATTGCCTCTGCATTCAACACACTCTATTCCCTTGACAATGAGGCCTCACTTAGGCCTCATTGGGTGGAGTCTTGCTGCAGCATTATTCTGGGAATTTATGCCATGGGCCCACTTTCTATTGATAGATGAACCTGTCAGTTGGTTCATTCCTCATGCATTCCAAAAACATGCATTGAGCTTGGGTCAAGGGCCAGGCATGAGGATAGGCATAGTTCCTGCCCTCAAGAAGTTCATGAGCATAGGAGGTGTATAGACAAATTGCAAAACAGGCAAGGGTACCAAGGTGGCATAAGAAAGCATCAATTAACTATCTTGGGGACCAGAGAAACCCTGAGAGAAGCAATGGCTGCTAAGGTTTTAAAACAAAGAGTAAATTTCCAGTAGAATGAAAGGATTGGCAGGGCATGCCACAATGAGGGAAGAATGTGCAAAGGTGTGGACGCATGAAATGCCATGATGGGTTCCGCTGAGCAACGTGGCATTGCCAGAGCATGATGTGGAAGCTCAGGGGTTGAGGGGTCCCTTCATAGGTAGGCAGGGCTGAATCCTAAGGAAACTGGTAGGAAGTGTGGAGGAGCTAGACTTGTCATGGAAGGGGTTTGGAGCCACTGGAGCCTTTAAATCAGGATAGAGTCATGATCAGAATTGCATTTTAGGAAAATCCCTTTGGTGGCTGAATGGAGACTGTGGACTGGATGGGCGTGGGATGGTGGCATGGGAGCTATGAGGCCTTTTTGAAATGTCAATACTAAAACATAGTTGATGGCCTGCTTTACACGATGTTTCCTCTACAGCAGATAGTGAGTTTCCAACACAAAATTTATTTCCATAAAAGTCTTTGGATAAAGCACCTTAAGAGGGATTTTCAACAAGGAGAGGGGAGCATTCAAAGAGCTAATGTTTCCAGTTTTATTTTGTCTTGGTGTAGAATTGCTGGGAGAGGTGTCCAGCCATCCTGCCATTTCTTCTTCCCTTGCACAGAATGTGGCACATTTAGCTCCAGGCTTGAGGACATGCACCAAATGCTACAGAAACAGACATGTGGTCCAAACAAATCTACAGGCTATTAGAAAGGAAAGGCCATTTTCTTTGGCTGTGGATAAAAGTTGGCTGAAAACTTTGACCAATATCTGACTGGAGAAAATGTGTATTCAAGAGCTCAGATTTGGTGGGCAGTAGGTTCATGTCTGGTTGAGCTACTGTGCTTGGATGTGCCAGAGAAAAGGGTAACATTTGAACCAATGTGCTGCTCTGTGGCTGGCTGAGCTGGGAAGTGGAGAGGTTTCTGAGCTTATTTCCATCGCAAGGCAGGCAGGAGGAGAGAGGACAAGAAGGATTAGTGGTTTCGCAGAGACAGGCTTGGCTCCAACGGCTCCTTGCGTAGTGTTGGCTGCACCCAACAGTGGTGTGAGAGAACCGTCCATACCATGTGACCTTCCTCCCAAACTGCAGAAAGAGACACCTTCTAGCCCAGATCTGGACTCCCTAAGAGCCTCCTGGCCTGCATGCAACCCAAGTAACTGTCCTACTTTGGCCAGTTGACCCCCTCCACTCTCCTATAACTAAAACAGGGTTCTTCCTCTGTGAACAGATAAGTTCTTTTTAAAGGACTTGGGGGAAATTGGATGAAGAGCAGTAAGTTCTTACAGTAAGAACCCCACTGTAAAGCACTGCCCTCTGCCACTGATCCATGTAGACTGAATTTGAATCCCATTCCCTGTGGATGATACCGTCACTTGCTCATGGTGACATGGCAAGACAGTCATTCAGATGTTTGGCATTGTTGTAGCAGGGCTACTGCTAGTGTGGGGGAAAATGCTATAAATCCACTTCTTTGATTGCCATGGATTTGAAAGAACCATTTGCCCAACAGCATGATTCGCCTCTGAAAGTCTAAAAATAATTTTCAATTTTTCCATGAAGGTATGTGGAGGGTAAACACACAGCCTACGCATAGGTCTGCATGACATGTTTTTTCTTTTTCTTTCTTTTTTTTTTTTTTTTTTTTTTTTTTTAGACGGAGCTTTGCTCTTTGTTGCCCAGGCTGGAGTGCAGTGGTGCAATCTTAGCTCACTGCAACCTCTGCCTCCCGGTTTTTCAAGCGATTCTTCTGTCTCAGCCTCCCAAGTAGCTGGAATTACAGGAGCCCGCCACCTTGCCCAGCTAATTTTTGTATTTTTAGTAGAGACGGGGTTTCACCATGTTGGCCAGGCTGGTCTTGAACTCCTGACCTCGTGATCCACCTGCCTCGGCTTCCCAAAGTGCTGGGATTACAGGAATGAGCCACTGTGCCAGCTGACACGTTTTTTCTTTTGTGTGAATTTTATGTTCTAGTTTTGGGACAAGGGTAATCAGTTCTTGACTAGTGAACAAATGAGAGAACATTTACCCCTTACTCATTTTACACATGCAGGTCAGCAGAAGCCCTAGAGTTGGTTGGCACAGTCGCAGTTGACTGAGCATAGAGGAAACAGGTCTTTTTACATTCTCTCTCATCACTGGAGCTCAGTTGAACTCTAAGACCTTAGCACTCAAAGAGTCTGAAAAGAAATGAGGGAGAGGCTAAATTTAAGCTCTCCACTCCCACAGAAAGGACAGGGCACCCTACAATCTAAAAGCCAGTGAGGCAGCCTATCATCTGTTTCACATCTGTTCTGAAAGGGATAGTTTAATGCAAGAAGTAAGAGGCCTGTAGTGACTGTAAACTCATGAAATGTGCACATTGGTTATCTGTGCACATTTCCACTTGCACCATAACATAAGAAAGCGTACATGGAGTGTAATTACTTCCAGAAGCCCCGTCTAACCAACCTATTCAGATGTGGCACACTTTCTGTCATAAATGAGAGACCACACGTAGAGCTCGGTCACCAAGGAATGCCCAACATCCCTTTACCTCTCACAATGAGCAGCCACGCTCACCGGGAAGCAGTGTGGGGACTTCAGTGGGGTGTCCCTTAGTGGAGAACACCTTTCATCATTTTTATAGAGACAATTCCCTTGAGAATGTAGGCTTTTCATCTTAGGAACAATTAGGAAGAATCTCCAGCTGGGAGTGTTCTTATGTATACAGAAACAATGGGTCGCATTGGTTCATACTTAGGTGATATTAGGTTTGGCTATATTGATGTTTGGTGCCACTTACCTTCTAGATTTTCCCAAAAGTTGGGTCATTGCTATGGGAAATTGGGGCCTGCAGATGGGGGAGAAATGATCATTATTGGTGCAGGGAAGGGGTTCAGGCAGAGCTGGAGTCTGAGGCTCAGTGTGAGAAAGCACTGGCAGTTTTCTAGTAGAGTCAGGTCCTGGGCTCCTCTCCTCACCCACTGTGTCCCGAACTGAGGCCAGCTGTGATCGGCAAATTGCTTATCTCTAGGTAGTTTAAAGAAAACGTAAGAGTTTGGGGGGTGGTGGGAGAATAACTGTAGAAAGACCCTAAACTCTTCTCTCCCCCAGCAAATTATCTTGTATAATGTTTAAAAACCCAAAGGCCAGATCTCCCCTTTTAACGTGAATCAGAAGGAGGATGGCAATTGGACCAAGGGCAGAGTGGCCACACTTGAAACACATTATAAAATGGGAATATATTTCAGGGAACCCCACCCCCACACTTCCACTCCACCTCACACCTGTTGGTCCTGCTTTGTGGGTGATTGATTGATACCCAAGGACTGCCCCACCTTTAAATTCCTGCAATTTATGCTGCAACCAACATCTTAGTGTTTGCTCTCTCCGGGAAGAGGCCAGGTGGGGGAGAACATACGGTCCAGAGCCTGAGATCGCCTGGCTGGGGTGCAGGCAAGCAGGAACCCAGTCTAGATAGAATGCAGTGTTCTCTAAAGCTATGGATGGTTTCAGTGAAATGTCTGTGTCTGACAATCGTCACGCAAGAGTACTTACTGTCTTCCCTTGTACATACATTGTCTGTGTTTAGCTTTTCCTAGTATTGTGAGGTTTCAAATAGGGGTTCCATGTAAATACTCTTTCTGCTACTGAAATGCCGGCCCCCTTGAGTATGCATCACCCCCACAGATGGTTTTGCCTTTCTCTATGCTAACACTTTTTGAGCCACTGACGTGCAGATCGGTGGTTAGTTTCTTGGGCTTTTATTTTGCAATTTTATATATATACACATATTATATATATATATATATTTATGGGTTGGTTTTGTATAGTTTTCTGTTTGAATCTCTGAGCACCAAAGCTGCCCTTTGATTTTCACGAGAACTTTCCAAAGCCACTTCCTGAGCCCTCCTGCTGCTTTGGTGTCTGACGGTGATGCTGCGGTGGCATCTCTGCCCGTGAATTTCTGTATGTGTGTGCTGTTACCTCACCTGCAGACATGACCCTAGTAAATCTAACGTGCTTGGCTTCCCAGTGTGTGTGCCCCATCTCTGTCGGCTCCTCAG